GAGCTGAAAGAGATCTGTGAAATGCCTACTAAAGTCATTAGTACTAGACAAGTCAGTTATCATCTCTAAGCCTCAGTTTCCTAACCCAGGAATAAATAACCACAGTATATACTTCCTATGCTTATTATAAAATAAAATGGATGATATAATTATAGAAAGAATTTGGCACAAAGCCGAACACAAAGTAAGCACTCAGAAACCCCAGCTCTTCTTTAACGTTTGCAGTGTTTTCCCTATTTCCAAACGCTCTCTCCACTGTTTTATGCAACCCTACGTTAGTTAGACCTGGGTGCGAATTTCAGTTCTGCCTGTTAGAGGCCGTGTTGCTTTGAAACAGTGAATTCGCCAAGAGCTTCAGTTTCCTCAACTGCACAATATTAACGAATATATTTTTCGTCTGCCCTGCCTACCTCCCAGGGTGCTCAAAGGAGGCGGAATGGATGCTAAAGCACTTTGGCTACTTCAGGAAACAACGCAGCCATCACCGAGACTAACAAGACTACTCTGCTTCCAATTCAAGCTCCAGGAGAGGACTATCGCTGGCAACAACCTCAGTAGGACCTCGCCTGGAGAGAGAAGACACAGAAGCAGAACAAGGCTGCAATCCAACTCGCTAAAAGCCAAAGACCTCAGCCTCAGCGTGGATAATTGCAGGCCCAGGAGACTGACGGCCCCAAAACTGGAGAGGGTGGAGACTCCTGAGGCCTGGCACAGTCCTGTTGGGCCCTAAGCGTGATCTAACCTAAGTTCTTTGAACTGGCGCCGCGCGGGAACAGAACTCGCAGCAGTTACTCACCAAGGCCCGTGCAGAGATTCCAGCTCTCACCCCTGACCCGCGGCGGAGACAAGGCAGAACTTCCGGGAGGCGGGGCCACGGAGAGGAAAAAGGGAAAGAAAAAAGGAAGTGGCTTCAACCCAGCCCATAGGACTATGAGACCCCGCCGGGCGGAAGTGACGTACGGAGAGGGCACGAGAAGCTTGAGCAAGCGCCGCCTCCCTAGCAACGCTGGGCAAGCGCGGGACCCTCTCCTGGCTACGACCTCTAAGAGTACTCGGGCCTCGCTGATGCCTGACGGAGAGCCCTTGGCTTTTGTTGACTTGTTGACCTTTGCTACTGCGATCTGGTCTTTCTGCGGGGATAAAGTTCCTCATTCTGTTGCTTGTCATTGGGGTTGCCATCACTCGTTCAGACGGCCGATTGGCTGACGGTCCCGTCAATCTCCGGGGACATGACTAGCCTCAGACACCTCAGAAAATTGTTCGTTGGTACCCCTACGTGCTGAAATGAAGAGTTCTGGAGAGAATCTGAGGGATTTGAGGAATTTCAGATGTTGGGGATTTTTTCCCCCGCACAGGGAGCGGTATTCTGCCCTGTCTACACATTAGAATCACTTGGCCTGGACAAAAGCTTTTTTAAAAAAGCGTTCCCCTCATCTCCTCCCCCCAAACCCCGCATTTCCATCCACTAGATTCTAATGCGTAAGCAGGAGTGACAACTACTGCCCTTGTGCTTTTTTGGGAACAAGAAATTGTCCAGGGAAAAGATAAACGCCAATCAGTCTCTGATCTCAGTACTAGTCTATTTTAAGCTAATTAAGCATTGATTTTTTTTTTTAAGTTTATGACAAACTGCTATTTTCCATTCAGTTAAACTAAATGCGTTTTAATGATAGGACGGTAATTAATCTAACCTATTAATGAAAAGCTGTATGTCTCGCAGAACTATGATAAACTACCTAATGACGTCAGCTAAGGGTCTAGAAATGGAAGAATGATCGCTATATCTTTTTTAAAAAATAGAATTTAGGCATCTTGGGAAAAAAAGAAGCTAATCTACACTGGATTTCTGTTAGTGTGAAGACTTTTGTCCCTGTACCTGCTAGGGCTTACCTGTAAATGAAGTAAGATGGTCAACACCAGGGAAACAAGTGTTCCTGGTGCCTGGCAGTGGAACACCTTGACTATCTTGGAAAGAATTAACTGGCCCCAAGTGGACTTCACATTTCATTCCGTGAAGTGGGAGCCTGAGAACATGTGAGTGGGGACACACCTGCCGAAAAGCATTGTACTAGAATTGAAGCAGATTTTTATCTTCCAGATTTTCTGTGTGAGGCTGAAACTGTTGGAGGCTTCCTGAGATCATTCTTGAGAATGGAGCGACCACATAGGGGTGAGCAGAACCAAGAGAATCTCAGGGAAATGTTTTTTTTCTATTTTTGCTTTGCTTTGAGAAGAAATATAGCATGTTGATTAAGAGAATGGACTCTGAAGCCGGATTTCATCAGTTTGGATTTTGGCTTTTCCTCTTTCTAGCAGTTTGGGTAAGTTACTTAGCTTACCTGTCTCATGGGGTCTCTTACCATTCCCTACTTCCTCTCTCTTTAGGTTTGATTTCTGATGACTCTGGCCTGAGTTCCAGGATGGTTTTTTCTTGGGACCAGACATGAACAAAAGTTGACCTCATGAGCACTTCAACCTCTCCAGCTGCCATGCTCCTCCGGAGGCTGCGGCGACTCTCCTGGGGCAGCACTGCTGTCCAGCTCTTCATCCTAACAGTGGTGACGTTTGGCCTGCTGGCCCCCCTGGCCTGTCACCGACTTCTACACTCTTACTTCTATCTGCGCCATTGGCATCTGAACCAAATGAGCCAAGAGTTCCTGCAGCAAAGCTTGAAAGAGGGTGAGGCTGCCCTCCACTATTTTGAGGAGCTTCCCTCTGCCAATGGCTCAGTGCCCATTGTCTGGCAGGCCACCCCCCGGCCCTGGCTGGTGATCACCATCATCACTGTGGACAGGCAGCCTGGCTTCCACTACGTCCTGCAGGTTGTGTCCCAGTTCCACCGGCTTCTTCAGCAATGTGGCCCCCAGTGCGAGGGGCACCAACTCTTCCTGTGCAACGTGGAGCGTAGTGTGAGCCATTTTGATGCCAAGTTGCTCTCCAAGTATGTCCCTGTGGCCAATCGCTATGAGGGCACTGAGGATGATTATGGTGATGACCCTTCGACCAACTCGTTTGAGAAAGAGAAGCAGGACTATGTCTATTGCCTGGAGTCATCCCTGCAGACCTACAACCCAGACTACGTCCTGATGGTAGAAGACGATGCTGTACCAGAAGAGCAGATCTTCCCAGTCTTGGAGCACCTTCTGCGGGCTCGCTTCTCTGAGCCACATCTCAGAGATGCCCTTTATCTCAAGCTGTATCACCCCGAGAGGCTCCAGCACTACATCAATCCAGAGCCCATGCGGATCCTGGAATGGGTTGGTGTAGGCATGTTGCTGGGGCCCTTACTAACCTGGATATACATGAGGTTTGCCAGCCGCCCAGGGTTTAGCTGGCCTGTAATGCTCTTCTTCTCCCTGTATAGCATGGGTCTGGTGGAGCTGGTGGGTCGGCACTATTTCCTGGAACTGCGGCGGCTGAGTCCTTCCCTGTACAGTGTGGTTCCTGCCTCTCAGTGTTGCACCCCAGCCATGCTCTTCCCGGCACCTGCGGCCCGCCGGACCCTCACCTACCTGTCCCAAGTGTACTGCCACAAGGGCTTTGGCAAGGACATGGCACTGTACTCGCTGTTGAGGGCCAAGGGAGAGAGGGCCTATGTAGTGGAGCCGAACCTCGTGAAACACATCGGGCTCTTCTCCAGTCTCCGGTACAACTTTCATCCCAGTCTCCTCTAGGGTGCCAAGAGATGCCTTTCTGAAGTTGGCCACTTCTTGAAGATTCAAATATTTATCTCTTTATTTAGACATGGTTGCCTGCAGGTATTTCACTGTTTACTGTTGTTAGAGATATAGGCACTGGGGCAGCTGAGGAACCTCAATATGTTAAGAGCCTTGGCTTTGGTAGCCTCCTGGCAGGAGCAGCAGTTTGCCACAGGTCCGGACCTCTCCCTCCACACAGCCACACTGCCTCATGCAGTCTGACCCACCCAGTGAGGGTGCATTTGAACACTGATTATATTCTCCATTTGTTTTTAAGCTCTGCTTTGTGTTAGAGCTTGTGACTGCCAAAAATTTTGTGCACAGTGATATGACTGTTTTAGGATCTTAAGGGTAGAATTTTGTGAAAGGTGAGATCCTTTGGAATTGAGTTCTTTCTCATTGGGTATGAAAATGGATGTATGTTTAGAATATATGCCCAACGAGGCAGGACCATGTGGATAGATTCCATTTGTTTCCTTGACCTGATGTAATAAAAACTGATAAAAGCCGTGCAGTGCCCGGCATCTTGGAGGCAGGTGATCTGGCTTTTCTGTTACCTGGGATTTTCTTTTCCTATATATCTGTAGTGCACTGATAATTGATATTGTTAGTGAGAACTTTAAGGCACGACAAGATCTGGAAGAGCTTGTGAACCATCAAAGTCAGATTGCTTATGTTGAGTAGTGATTTAACATTGAACATTTCTGTACTACTCTGACTCTTTGAAAATTGGACATTTCAGAATGATACAATATAGGGGAGCTCTTTACAAGTAGCATATCATTTTTCCTGACTTTCCTGGCTGACTGCTTACCTTCATTTCTTTTTCTTCTAGGTAGCATGATGTTATAGAAAAAAAAAAAAAAAAATCATGGACTGAAGTCAGAAGACCTGACCTTTTATTTCAGATCTCTGCCATGGCCTAACGACGTGACCACCTTGGGCAGGTCATATAATCACTCTGGGTCTCAATTTCTTCACCTGTAAAATGAGGACAGTAATACTTACATGTTAAAGTTGCCTTGAGGATTAAATGGCAGAATATATGTAAAACACCTAGCAAGTGCTTAGTCCATAGAAGACGCTTGGCAAACTTTTCTCTCCTATAATAAACATATACAACTCAAGCTTATTTCGGAAAAAGATATTGGTGATGTTGTTTAAAGTATGAGATAGGGCATGGAGCTGCCACCTATGTACCAGCTATTCCAGATGACCAAGCCCTGCTAGAATAAAGACTGACTTTTCATTGTGACCTCTGAAGGATGTGCAGCTCAGCTTTCACCTATCCCCACGTTCACCCAAGCCAAAAAGAAGAATTGTTCATTCAAACTGGAAATGATCTCCAGCTTGGAAATGAGACTCCTCATGAGCTTATTCTAAGATCAGAGTCTGAAAATTATTTTCTCAAAAGTTACAAATAAATGTCTTTTAACAGTACTGTCAGACTAGTGACCAACAAGTTACTTTATGAGGATGGATGATGATATTAGAGTTCAAGCAATTGTCCAGTTTGTTTCGATGCCACAGTTTGCTTTTAAATTCCCATAGTGAGCTTCCATCTTGAGACCCACTCAACACAGAAGGATTACATAAAGGTTGATCACCCACGCTCTACAGATGAACAAATTGAGACCCAGAGATGCTAAACTGCTCTGCAGGTCACAAACCTGAACAGCAGCATAGCCAAAATGGGAACGGAGCTCTTCTGACTTCAAGCCCCTGCACTTTTTTCTTAACCACATTAATTTTATGAATATCTATGTGGTCAAAGTCTCTTTTGTAAAATCTGAGTATAAGCTGAACTAGATCATGTCTCTGTAAGCTAAGATGGCAGAAACACATTGTCATGTTAGTTTGGAGGAGCAAACAGATATAAGTATGTGTTGTAATGTTATAGTGAGCTGTTATGTATCCCCCAGCAATGTCCAAAGTGATCAGAGCTACTAGATGACTTATTACAATGTTCAGATCCCACTCCTTCATTCCTCCTCTCTCAGTGACCTGTCTACCCCCAAGCTTTAGAACTGAGCTCTCTCCAACTTAGAACTCATTAGAGTTTGTTGCATTAGTGATTGGATCTCCTCATGAAAGTTTTTTGACCAATGACAGTAGAGCCCCTTTAAGCTAGCCAGGCCCAAGATAGGGAAGCACTGCTGGTTTACATTTCTGCTCTTTCTAATTCAGTTGTCTATTGCATGCAGACATCCCCTGCCCGACTTCTCCATTATGGAAGGCTAAGGCCATCCTTCCTTGTCCAGTTTCTCTACCTACACACTAACATGCCTTTTCCCCATGGAGTGAACTCTGCCAGTTGTCTTTGGACATTTTCTGCAGATGCAGGCTCAGTTCTGCTCTTTTGTTCCCACCCACTTCTAGATCTTCCTCCATTTAATCCCTTATTCTTATAAGGAGTCTAATTTTTGTGTATTGTCCTTGATTAGGGCAGCTGACAGCTTTACACCAAAGCTGAAGTCTCTCACTTAATCCTAAGCAAGGGGCTAGGGAGAACTAAGATATCCTTCCCATATCAAGGGATATAGGTTACTAGAAGGGTGGAGGTCTCTTAACAGGCTCACTCACCTTTCAGAGTTTAAATTATGGTCAGGCTTAAGAAGCTCTCTCTTGTGACTGAGTGTATTGCATAGACATGTCTGTGAAAATAAAAGCACCCATTTTGCTAAGGCTTTCTGAGAAGACTTTTATCATTCTCTGTCTT